AAGTAACATAAAGGAACAAGGTGGAGTGTCCGTTTCAAGCAGTACATCATGCTGGATTCTTAAGTGAACATTATCAGGCTTTCAACACATTTTCTCTTTTTATTTACTTTGGAGAATATAATGGATACTCAGAAGCTGTTGGGATTTAGTAACAGGAAGTCATCCTTAAGGAGCTATTTAAGCAAGGGGGCAGTTGGAGTAAATGTAAGTTATGAACACACACCTATTCCAAACCAGAGAAATAAAGGCTTCAATTGTGCTGGGGTTGAAACTTGGTGGCTAGTGTGTCTTTCCTGCCCACAGTGACTGTGGCAGTGCTGTGGGCAGGAAATTCTGGAAACAAGACTTGGTGCCAGTGGTAGTTTTTGTGGTGATTCATTTGCTTTCAGCTCAAGTGACTATAGTCTTCCTTGCAAGTGGTTAGGTCTCCACCAATGGACCACAACATTGACATAGGACAAATGAGAAATAGCACTTGGGTTTTTAACAATTATTCTTTTTAATGGACACATTATAGTACATATCTATGGGATACAGCGTGATATTTCAATACATGTTTGTCATGTGTAATTAGCAAGTCAGGGTAATTAGCATGTCCATCATCTCAAACATTTGTTATTTCTTAATGGTGGGAATCTTCAAAATCCTCTCTTCTAGCTGCTTGAAAATATACAATAAGTTGTAAACTATAGTCACCCTACAAGGCTATAGAACACTAAACCTCATTTTTCCTATCTAGATGTAATTTTGTATCCATTAGTTAACCTCTCCCTTTCTCCCTTCCCGCCACCCTTTCCTGTCTCTAGAATCCACTATTCTACCCTCAGAGGGTAGAATATTATTTTCCTCATAGAGATCTTTAACCCTCTTGGTTAGATTTCTTCTGAGGTATTTTTATTTTTATTTTATATTTTTGTAGCTAAATGGGATTGCTTTCTTGATTTCTTTTTCCACTGGCTCATTGTTGGTCTATAGAAATGCTACTGATTTTTATATGTTCATTTTGTATTCTGTAAGTTTACTGAATTTGTTTATCAGTTCAAAGAGATTTTTGCTGGAGTCTTTTTTTTTTTTAATATATAAGAGCATATTGTCTGAAAACAGACAATTAGAGCTCCTCCTTTCCACTTTGGGTGCCCTTGATTTCTTTCTCTTGCCTGATTGCTCTTGACTAGGACTTTCAGTACTGTGTTGAATAGGAGTGGTACAAGTGGGCGTCCTTGTCTTGCTACAGATCTCAGAGAAAAAGCTTAGTGTTTCCCCGTTCAGTATTATGTTAGCTGTGGGTTTGTCACATATGGCCTTTATTGTGTTGAGGTATGTTTCCTTCAGTGCCTAGTTTGTTGAGAGTTTTTATCATGAAGCAGCGCTGAATTTTATCAAATGCTTTTTCTGTATCTATTGAAATGATCCTATGGCTTTTGTCCTTAATTCTGTTGATGTGATGTAGCGTGTTTATTGGTTTGTGTTTGTTGAGCCATCCTTGCATCCTGGGAGAAATCCCACTTGATCGTGGTGTATAATATTTTTGATTTGCTGTTGGATTCAGTTTGTTAGTATTTCGTTGAGGATTTTTGCATCTGTGTTCATCAGGGATATTGACCTATAGTTTTCTCTTTTTATTGTGTCCTTGTCTTACTTTGGTATCAGGGTAATGCTGGCCTTGAAGAATGAACTTGGCAGAATTCCATCCTCTTCAATATTTTTGGAATAGTTTGAGAAGAATTGAAATAAAAATTTGTAGAATTCAGCTGTGAAGCCACCTAGTCCTGAGGTTTTCTTTGTTGGGAGACTTTTTATTATTACTTAGTCATACATGTTACTCATTATTGGTCTGTTTAGGATTTCCGTTTCTTCTTGGTTCCGTCTTGGTAGGTTGTACACGTCCAGGAATCTATCGATTTCCTCTAGGTTTTCCACTCTGTTGACATATAGTTGTTCATAATAGTCTCCAGTGAGCCCTTGTATTTCTGTGGTATCAATTGTAATTCTCTTTTTCTGTTTCTAATTTTACTTATTTGGGATTTCTTTTTTTTTCTTAGTGTAGCTAATGGTTTGTCTATTTTATTTATCTTTTCAAAAAACCAACATTTTTTCCCATCTTTTGTATTTTTTAGTTTAATTTTATTTAGTTCCTCTTTGATCTTTGTTATTTCTTTTCTCCTACCACTTTTGGATTTGATTTGTTCTTGCTCTTCTAGCTCATTGCAGTTCATTGTTAGGTTGTTTATTTTAAATCTTTTTTTTAATGTAGGAGTTTATTGCTATAAACTTTCCTCTTAATACTGCTTTTGCTCTATACCGTAGGCTGTGATATGTTGTGTTTCTGTTTTCATTTGTTTCAATAAATTTTTAAATTTCCTTCTTAATTTCTTCATTGACCCACTGGCTATTCAAGGGCATATTGTTTAATTTCTATGTATTTATACAGTTTTGAAAGTTCTTGTTGTTGATTTATAGCTTTATTCTGTTACAGTCTGAGAATATCCTAGATGTGATTTCAATTTTAAAAAAATGTATTGAGACTTATTTTGTAGCCTAGCATGTGATTGATTCTAGAGAATGTTCCATGTGCTGAGGAGAAGAATGTGCATTTTGTATCTGTTGGATGAAATGTTCTGTAAATGTCTGTTAGGTCCATTTGGTCTATACTGTACTTTAAATTCGATATTTTGTTGTTATTTTCTGTCTAGATGATCTCCAGTGCTGAAAGTGGGGTTTTGAAGCCCCTACTATTGTTGTGTTGGTCTCTCTCTCTCTCTCTCTCTCTCTCTCTCTCTCTCTCTCTATATATATATATATATATTTGAGATGGAGTTTTGCTTTTGTTGCTTAGGCTGGAGTGCAGTGGTGCAATCTCGACTCATTGCAACCTCCACCTCCCAAGTTCAAGTGATTCTCCTGCCTCAGCCTCCCAAGTAGCTGGGATTGCAGGCATGTGCCACCATGCTCGGTTAATTTTTTCTATTTAGTAGACACAGGGCTTTACCATGTTGGCCAGGCTGGTCTTGAACTCCTGACCTCAGGTGATCCACCTGCCTCTGCCCCCCAAAGTGCTGGGATTACAGGTGTGAGGCACTGCACCCCGCCTCTCTATTTAGATCTACTAATATTTGCTTTATATATCTGGGTGCTTTGTTGTTGGGTGCACATATATTTGTAATTGTTATGTCCTCTTGCTGTGTTGATCTCCTTATCATTATATAATTACCTTTTTGTCTCCTTTTTACAGTTTTTAACTTAAATTGTGATTAATCTGAAATAAATATAGCTACTCTTGCTCACTTTTGATTTCCATTAATGTGAAACATGTTTTTCCATCCTTCATGTTTAGTCTATGTGTGTCTTTACAGCTGAAGTGAGTTTTTTGTAGGCAGCATAGAGTTGGTTTTTCTTTTTTTAAATCCACTCAGCCAGTCTATATCTTTTAATTGGGGTGCTTGGGGTTATTTTGCTACTGATATCACAGTCCAGACATTAAGATTTTCTCACTTAGTTACTTGTACACAAATTAATATGAAAAGGAAGTAGAGTTTTTCTTTTGTCTCTTTGAAGATAGTGATGGATTATTATTTTGATTTCCATACAAGTGAGGGACTCACCGTCCCTGTTGGGATTTTAGAATTCATTTCCTGTTATTAGGAACAGCAATGATCTGTAATGGGTTCCTGGAATCCTCCAGTGATGGTCTCAATATCTTAAAAGTTTCCTTTCATGCCTCATTTTCTGTTTCGCCCCTAGTAGCCACGCACCTGGGGCAGGAGACGGCCTTGCATTTCCTTGTTTTCTTGATGACTGGTTAGGTTTAGTGTTTGACACAGTTAGGATTCTGGATAAAATCAGCCCTTCTGGGAAGTGTGTAAGTCAAACAAGGACGTTCTGGTGGCGTTATACAGGTTTCCCATGCCCCATGAGTACAGGAATAGCTCCCTGGGGAAGGAGTATGGGCACATGATGGCAGGGAGCCATTCTTGGATGGCCCCGTCTTCTGCAGGAATTCTCATGCAGGGAGAAGCAGCACACGGCGACTGAGCGGGTGGGGATTCTGCTGATAGTTTTGATTGTTATGATTTGCTCCTGAAAGGTGATGTGGGATGAAGAGCAATATTTAGAATGCTGACATTCCTTGAAACAAAGATATAGAAAAAATCTTATAATTGTAGGGTGCCTTTTAGTTTTCAGCCGCTCTCATGTGGATCCTTTTTCGTCCTTCTGAAATGCTTTCCCAGGAGACAGCATTGCTCTCTTTGTACAGATGAGGAGACTGGGTTTCAAATGGTTAGGAATTCATCGCAGGCATTGGAATCTTTGGTTTCCTGGAACATTTTCTATTCAAGTATAGACCACGTGGCCTCTAAAGGCTGGCTCACTCTTAACACCAAGATTGGGGATCCAGCCTCACCTCTGGGGTGGGCGGCAGGAGCTCCACAGCCATCCTGGGTGCTCTGGGGTGGGGTGGCTGAGCTGTGGCAGCCCCTCCCAGCTGAGCAGCAAGGCCGGGGAAAGCTCATTCCATCCCCCTTGGTTCTAACCAGGTACAGGCTTACACTGCACATTTCCTTAGCTGGGAACCTTTAGAACTTTACATTTAAAATCTAATCTGTGATCCAGGGGGTTGATACATGGGTATTCACTGTACAATTCCTACATTTTTTGTACATGTAATTTTTTTTTATGTGTGTCATGGATGACAAAAGAAATGCAACCCCTCCGAGTTAGCTTTTCTGTATAGCACCTTCTAGAATCAGGAGGCTGGGCAGGGTTTAGTTTCATCAGAAATCTTTATGTTTCTGGTCAAGAGACGGCACTATTAAATTCTTGGTTGTGTGGTTTCTGGAAAAGAAATATTCTAAATGAGTTCCAGGAATCACCTCTGTGGCATTTCTACAGGAAAAGTGACCACTCTTGAAGCTTCGCCATCACTCACAAGAATGATTGTGATGGTTTCTAAGCGGTCGCCAGCCAATCTTTAGTTCTTTTATGCAGAGTGCTTTCATTCGAAGTGAAGTGCCCTTCTGTTTAATGGTGACCTCCAGTTATTACAGGGATTGCAGCCGCATTTGATGGATGTGAACCTGCTCATCTCTGGCTCCCCAGCCTCGCCTCTGGGGTGGGCGGCAGGAGCTCCACAGCCATCCTGGGTGCTCTGGGGCGGGGAGTCCCTAGTGGGAGTGGACAGTGCATGGCCGGGACGTTCCTGTCCGATGTTCCACACTGGCGTGTGCGCGTCTCTGGCCTGTTTCCTTCGTCCGTGGGTCTGTGGCGTTTTCTCCATGCGTGCGTGTGTGGCCTGTTTTCTCCGTGCGTGCCTCTGTGGCGCGTTTCCTCCATCCGTGCATCTGTGGTGTTTCTTCCGTCCCTGCGTCGGTGGTGTTTCTTTCGTCCGTGTGTCTGTGGTGTTTCCTCCGTCCATGCGTCTGTGGCCTGTTTCCTCCGTCCATGTGTCTATGACGTTTCCTCCCTCCGTGCGTCTGTGGCCTGTTTACTCCGTCCGTGCGTCTGTGGCGTTTCCTCCGTCTGTGTGTCTGTGGCCTGTTTCCTCCTTCCGTGCGTCTGTGGCTTTTCCTCCGTCCGTGCGTCTATGGCCTGTTTCCTCCTTCCGTGTGTCTGTGGCCTGTTTCCTCCTTCCGTGTGTCTGTGGCCTGTTTCCTCCTTCCGTGCGTCTGTGGCTTTTCCTCCGTCCGTGTGTCTATGGCCTGTTTCCTCCTTCCGTGTGTCTGTGGCCTGTTTCCTCCTTCCGTGCGTCTGTGGCGTTTCCTCCGTCCGTGCGTCTGTGGCCTGTTTCCTCCGTCCGTGCGTCTGTGGCGTTTCCTCCGTCCGTGCGTCTGTGACGTTTCCTCCGTCCGTGCGTCTGTGGCGTTTCCTCCGTCCGTGCGTCTGTGGCGTTTCCTCCGTCGGTGCGTCTGTGACGTTTCCTCCGTCCGTGCGTCTGTGACGTTTCCTCCGTCCGTGCGTCTGTGGCGTTTCCTCCGTCGGTGCGTCTGTGACGTTTCCTCCGTCCGTGCGTCTGTGACGTTTCCTCCGTCCGTGCGTCTGTGGCCTGTTTCCTCCGTCCGTGCGTCTGTGGCCTGTTTCCTCCGTCCGTGCGTCTGTGGCGTTTCCTCCGTCCGTGCGCCTGTGGTCTGTTTCCTCCGTCCGTGCGTCTGTGACGTTTCCTCCGTCCGTGCGTCTGTGACGTTTCCTCCGTCCGTGCGTCTGTGGCCTGTTTCCTCCGTCCGTGCGTCTGTGGCGTTTCCTCCGTCCGTGCGTCTGTGGCGTTTCCTCCGTCTGTGGATCTGTGGTGTTTCCTCTGTCTGTGAGCCTGTGGCCTGTTTTCTCCGTCCACGCTGGAGGCCGTCGCTTCTCTCTAGTCACCACTTACTGATCGCTGTGTGCTGAGCCTGTGTCAGGCGTGTGGCATGTGTCCCCTGTGTGGCAGGGGTTTGCGTGACACACAGGGACACACGCTCGGGGAGCCGCAGGGATGGGGTCATAGCCACGTAGCGGAGCCCTCGGTCTGAGGGGCTTGGTGCCCACCCAGCTCTTCCTGAAGCGGCCTCGGGGCAGATCCCAGCTCTGCTTCCTCTCCTGGAGGCACCTCATGAAGTAAATTAAGCAAATCCAAGGTAGGAAACGGTTTTGAAATGAGACCTGGTTTCCATACTGAACTTCATTTTCCTTCTCTTGCAGGTGACATCACACAAAAAGGATATGAAAAGAAGAGGTCAAAGTTAATTGGAGCCTACCTTCCGCAGCCTCCGAGTAGGTAACCCCCATGAGTAGCATGAGTCCTCCACCTCACTCTGCTGTTTTTATTGAAATCCAGGGGTGGACCAAGCTTTGCCGCAAGAACGCCGGGCTCCTGTCACTCCTTCCTCCGCCTCTCGCTACCACCGCCGACGGTCTTCAGGGTCACGAGATGAGCGCTATCGGTCAGGTAAGCACGGGGTGGGGTGATACAATACGTCCAGCACTGAGTGACTGAGCTCTCTCCGTTTCAGACGTCCACACGGAAGCTGTCCAGGCGGCTCTGGCCAAACACAAAGAGCGGAAGATGGCAGTGCCTATGCCTTCCAAACGCAGGTCCCTGGTCGTGCAGACCTCGATGGACGCCTACACCCCTCCAGGTAAGGGACACGCTCCCCGACACGGCCTCCTGACATACAGCAAATCACCTTTCTTCTTACACAGATACCTCTTCTGGCTCAGAAGATGAAGGCTCAGTGCAGGGGGACTCCCAGGGCACCCCCACCTCCAGCCAGGGCAGCATCAATATGGAGCACTGGATCAGCCAGGCCATCCACGGCTCCACCACGTCCACCACCTCCTCGTCCTCTACGCAGAGCGGGGGCAGCGGGGCTGCCCACAGGCTGGCGGACGTCATGGCTCAGACCCACATAGGTGAGCACGCTTCACGGTGTCTTTCTGTGCCTACCAGAAAATCTCATGATGTGTTTCTTTACAGAAAATCATTCTGCACCTCCTGACGTAACCACGTACACCTCAGAGCACTCGATACAGGTGGAGAGACCGCAGGGTTCCACGGGGTCCCGGACAGCGCCCAAGTACGGCAACGCCGAGCTCATGGAGACCGGGGATGGTACGTCCCAAAGGAGAGATGCGTTTTTTTCTGCTTTCCCCACCCGCTGATTCCTGTTTTTCAGGAGTACCAGTAAGTAGCCGGGTGTCAGCAAAAATCCAGCAGCTTGTCAATACCCTCAAACGACCGAAACGACCACCTTTACGAGAATTCTTTGTCGATGACTTTGAAGAATTATTAGAAGGTGAGAGAACTCTTTACCACACGTTTCTTCCACTCTTGTAACCTCTTGTATTCAAACGATTTAGTTCAACAACCGGATCCGAACCAACCAAAGCCGGAGGGGGCCCAGATGCTGGCCATGCGCGGAGAGCAGCTGGGCGTGGTCACGAACTGGCCGCCGTCGCTGGAGGCCGCACTGCAGAGGTGGGGCACCATCTCGCCCAAGGCGCCCTGCCTGACCACCATGGACACCAACGGGAAGCCCCTCTACATCCTCACTTACGGTAATCCCCAGGCTCACTCTCTGCCCTTTGCCTACGCACATTTGTCTGTGATTTGTATTCATAGGCAAGCTGTGGACAAGAAGTATGAAGGTCGCTTACAGCATTCTACACAAATTAGGCACAAAGCAGGAACCCATGGTCCGGCCTGGAGATAGGGTAAGTGCAACTTAAACTGCTGGATCTACAAATTAATGCTGACCCGCTCTGGCCTGTCCCACAGGTGGCACTGGTGTTCCCCAACAATGATCCGGCTGCCTTCATGGCGGCTTTCTACGGCTGCCTGCTGGCCGAGGTGGTCCCCGTGCCCATCGAGGTGCCGCTCACCAGGAAGGTAAGGAATGCGCCCTTTGCTCGGTTTCTCGCGGATTCTCAACTCCTCTCTGTTGCCCTCTCAGGACGCAGGGAGCCAGCAGATAGGTTTCTTGCTTGGAAGCTGTGGAGTTACTGTAGCCTTGACTAGTGACGCCTGCCATAAAGGACTTCCAAAAAGCCCAACGGGAGAGATCCCACAGTTTAAAGGTAAGCCACCGAGCCTCCGAGAGCTCGCATGCCATTTAAAAGGAACTTGTTGTTTATTTCCAAGGTTGGCCAAAGCTGCTGTGGTTTGTCACAGAGTCTAAACATCTCTCCAAACCGCCCCGAGACTGGTTCCCACACATTAAAGATGCCAATAACGACACTGCGTATATTGAGGTGAGTCAGCCTTGGCCTCCTCCACTGGCCCTCCCCACTTCCCTCACGCTTTGTCTCGTTTCAGTACAAGACGTGTAAGGATGGCAGTGTGCTGGGTGTGACGGTGACGAGGACTGCGCTGCTGACACACTGCCAGGCCCTGACGCAGGCGTGTGGCTACACGGAAGGTGGGGTGCCAGACCCTGACTCCTTGGGACCCGTAAAAATCTCCTGACTCCCTCTGTTGTGCAGCTGAAACCATTGTGAATGTGCTGGATTTCAAGAAGGACGTCGGGCTCTGGCATGGCATCCTGACAGTAAGTGAGGTCCCCCCGGCCGTGTCTGTCCAGCTCACCCTGCGTGTTCCTTTGTTGATTGCAGAGCGTCATGAACATGATGCATGTGATCAGCATCCCGTACTCGCTGATGAAGGTGAACCCTCTCTCCTGGATCCAGAAGGTCTGCCAGTACAAAGGTGGGTCTCGCCGGGCGCAGTGGCTCACACCTACATGTTAACTTATTTCTATTTTTCTTTTTAGCAAAAGTGGCGTGTGTGAAATCGAGGGATATGCATTGGGCATTAGTAGCACACAGAGATCAGAGAGACATCAACCTCTCCTCTCTGCGAATGCTGATAGTGGCGGACGGCGCGAACCCCTGTAAGTGAGGAGCGTGTGATCTCGTGAGGCAGGCTGTCTGATCATTGTCCCTCTTTCACTCTAGGGTCTATTTCTTCTTGCGATGCATTTCTCAATGTCTTCCAAAGTAAAGGCCTTCGACAGGAGGTCATCTGTCCTTGTGCCAGCTCGCCAGAGGCCCTCACTGTGGCCATCCGGAGGTACTGGGTCATGTTGATTTACGTAGATAACCCTGCATATTCAAGTTAAAAACTGTCATTACAGGCCCACGGATGACAGTAACCAGCCCCCGGGCCGGGGTGTCCTCTCCATGCATGGACTGACCTATGGGGTCATTCGTGTGGACTCGGAAGAGAAGCTGTCCGTGCTCACCGTGCAGGATGTCGGCCTCGTGATGCCTGGAGGTGAGTGTGGGTCGCGAGCTGCACAGATTAACCACACTGCATGTGCTTTCCTGTTTGCTTTTAGCCATCATGTGTTCAGTGAAGCCAGACGGGGTTCCTCAGCTGTGCAGAACGGATGAGATCGGGGAGCTGTGTGTGTGTGCAGTTGCGACGGGCACGTCCTACTATGGCCTCTCTGGCATGACCAAGAACACCTTTGAGGTAGGTGGAGGAGAGTCTTACCATGGGCACCAAACAGTGGCCTGATGGATGCTGTTTCCCCCAGGTGTTTCCCATGACAAGCTCCGGGGCTCCGATCAGTGAATACCCATTCATAAGGACAGGCTTGCTGGGGTTCGTGGGTCCCGGAGGCCTCGTCTTCGTGGTGGGCAAGATGGATGGCCTCATGGTGGTCAGCGGGCGCAGGCACAACGCCGACGACATCGTGGCCACTGCGCTGGCCGTAGAACCCATGAAGTTTGTCTACCGGGGAAGGTCAGTGGCGTTCTGCAAATCAAGCATATGGTCGCGTGCTCACCATGCTCCTGTGTCCCCGCAGGATAGCCGTGTTCTCGGTGACCGTGCTGCACGACGAGAGGATCGTGATCGTGGCTGAGCAGAGGCCTGACTCCACGGAAGAGGACAGTTTCCAGTGGATGAGCCGTGTGCTGCAGGTTGCCCTCCCTCGCCCTGGGCACTGGTCCCCATAACATGATTTCCTCTTTATTAACTTTCTAGGCGATTGACAGTATACATCAAGTTGGAGTTTATTGCCTGGCCTTGGTGCCAGCAAACACCCTCCCCAAAACCCCGCTTGGTGGGATCCATTTATCAGAAACAAAACAGCTTTTTCTGGAGGGCTCTCTGCACCCCTGCAATGTCCTAATGTGCCCCCACACCTGCGTCACAAACTTGCCTAAGCCTCGACAGAAGCAGCCAGGTATGTGCACCACTTGGGCAGCTTGTGAGGTGTTCCTCATGGCCATGTCTCTGTTTCTTTCTAGAAATCGGCCCTGCCTCTGTGATGGTGGGGAACCTGGTCTCTGGGAAGAGAATCGCCCAGGCCAGTGGCAGAGACCTGGGTCAGATCGAAGATAACGACCAGGCACGCAAGGTAGGAGCTGGGTCCCTGAGTCTCCCCGACCGAGCCTGATCCTCATGCCCGTGCTCTGTTCCAGTTCCTGTTCCTCTCAGAGGTCTTGCAGTGGAGAGCACAGACCACCCCGGACCACATCCTCTACACGCTGCTCAACTGTCGGGTGAGGCGCGGAGCTGGCCTTCCCTGGCTACTCTTATGTGCTTGTCCCTGTGATCGGCCCGCAGGGTGCGATAGCGAACTCGCTGACCTGCGTGCAGCTGCACAAGAGAGCTGAGAAGATCGCCGTGATGCTGATGGAGAGGGGCCACCTTCAGGACGGCGACCACGTGGCCTTGGTCTACCCCCCAGGTACAGGCGCAGGGTGGGCTTCCCCTGAGAGAGCTTCAATGATGATGTTTCTCTCCTTGTGTAGGAATAGACCTGATAGCAGCGTTTTATGGTTGCCTGTACGCAGGCTGTGTGCCAATAACCGTCCGTCCCCCGCACCCACAGAACATCGCGACGACGTTGCCTACCGTCAAGATGATTGTGGAGGTAACATGCCTGGGAATGTCGGGGCCTCCACCTTCATGGCTCCATTCTCGCTCTCTGATGCCAGGTGAGTCGCTCTGCCTGTCTGATGACGACACAGCTGATCTGTAAGTTGCTGCGGTCCAGGGAGGCGGCGGCGGCTGTGGACGTCAGGACGTGGCCCCTCATCCTGGACACAGGTTGGTGCTTTAGCTGCAGAAGGTGGTTTGCTCTGGATCTGCTGATAGTCATGTTCCTCTCCAGATGATTTGCCAAAGAAGCGGCCTGCCCAGATCTGCAAACCTTGCAACCCAGACACTCTTGCATATCTCGACTTCAGCGTGTCCACAACTGGGATGCTAGCTGGCGTAAAGGTGAGGGGGGTGGCTGCGGGCGGTGGCCATGGCGATGCGTTTAACACAGCCTTGTATTTTGCAGATGTCTCACGCAGCCACCAGTGCCTTCTGCCGTTCCATTAAGCTGCAGTGTGAACTTTACCCCTCTAGAGAAGTGGCCATCTGCCTGGACCCTTACTGTGGACTGGGATTTGTCCTCTGGTGCCTCTGCAGGTAAGATGCCTCTCTATATCTTTACATTAAAATCCCGCCCTGACAGCCTCTTCTTTCTCTGCAGTGTGTATTCTGGGCACCAGTCCATCCTGATCCCGCCCTCTGAGCTGGAAACCAACCCCGCCTTGTGGCTTCTTGCCGTGAGTCAGTACAAAGTCCGAGACACGTTTTGCTCCTACTCCGTGATGGAGCTGTGCACCAAGGGGCTGGGCTCGCAAACAGAGTCCCTCAAGGTAAGCAGCTCCCTTGGCAGCTCAGTGCCCTGGGCTGACTCGGTTTCTCTGTCATCATCTCCAGGCGCGAGGGCTGGACTTGTCCCGAGTGAGGACCTGCGTGGTTGTGGCGGAAGAGAGGCCTCGGATCGCACTCACACAGTCGTTCTCAAAGCTGTTTAAGGACCTGGGCCTTCACCCGCGGGCCGTCAGCACCTCGTTCGGTTGCAGGGTGAACCTGGCGATTTGCTTGCAGGTGAGATTCGGCGACATCACAGTGCTGAGTGGCTCTTCTCGTCCTCACCCTTCTGCTGCTGTAGCCTCACAGGCTGTGGACCCTGGCCGAGCAGGTAGGGGACTTTCCTGTCCATCACACCCGTGCACTTGAGTTAACCACTCTGTTGTTGCTTGCAGGGAACCTCAGGACCTGACCCAACCACTGTCTACGTGGACATGAGAGCCCTGAGACACGACAGGTACTGTACACTTCTGGGTTTTTTCTTTTTTTCATCTAGGAATATTTTCTCTTTCTGTTTGCAGAGTCCGCTTAGTGGAAAGAGGATCCCCTCATAGTCTGCCCCTGATGGAATCGGGAAAGGTAAGTATTATAGGAAGAGGCACGCATTTCTGCATTGACAAGAGACTTTTCCTCTCCCAAATAGATACTTCCAGGGGTTCGGATTATAATTGCCAACCCAGAAACAAAAGGACCGCTGGGGGACTCACACCTTGGAGAGGTGAGTTGAGTGTCCTCCGAGATCCAGGTTACTCATCCACAGTGACATTTCCCTCCGTTTGCAGATTTGGGTTCACAGTGCCCACAATGCCAGCGGTTATTTCACTATTTACGGAGACGAATCCCTCCAGTCAGATCACTTCAACTCAAGACTAAGTTTTGGAGACACCCAGACCATCTGGGCACGCACAGGCTACTTGGGGTTCCTGCGGAGAACTGAGCTCACAGATGCAAATGGAGGTGAGAGTCCAGGCTGGCGGCCCCCCCCCAACGGAAGCTTACGCAGGCTGTCATTACTCCACAGAGCGCCATGATGCCCTCTACGTGGTAGGGGCACTGGACGAAGCCATGGAGCTGCGGGGCATGCGGTACCACCCAATCGACATTGAGACCTCGGTCATCAGAGCCCATAAAAGCGTTACGGAATGGTAAGTCGTGAGCTTGCAGCTTGTACCCAAATATATAATGATGGCTTTCTTTTCTGTCTTTTAGTGCTGTGTTTACCTGGACAAATTTGTTGGTGGTTGTGGTTGAGCTGGATGGGTCGGAACAAGAAGCCTTGGACCTGGTTCCCTTGGTGACCAACGTGGTCCTGGAGGAGCACTACCTGATCGTCGGAGTGGTGGTCGTGGTGGACATCGGCGTCATCCCCATCAACTCCCGTGGGGAGAAGCAGCGCATGCACCTGCGAGACGGGTTTTTGGCAGACCAGCTAGACCCCATCTATGTGGCCTACAACATGTAGTCTCGTCTCTTGGCTTCCATGGACTTTTCTAGAGATGTAGACATTGTTCTCCGTGTCCACTGAAGCGTGCAGACACAGGGCAACACTCACCAGAATACAGCCATTTGTGGTGAGAGTGGAGGAGGAAGAGGAGGAGGAAGAGGACTTCTCACAGCAGCCACGATTGGCATGGGGGTGAAATGTGAATTTACCACTGAATTTCGCTCAGAAGGACTTTGGATTACTGCCTTCAGTTTGTTGGAAAAGCCCATTTCAAAACTTTCTTTTCTTTTCTTTCTTTTTTAATTATTGGATAATAAGTGCTTTCTTCGTAAATGTGGTATTTTGTTAAGCCGAAATAGCAATTAAAAAAATATCCTGCCCTCCAGATGGGTTCTTTTAAACAATTTATGTAGTGTGACAAAGAATTGTTTTCTCTGTTTTAATGTGTCATGAAATCTTAATGACATGGATCTGTTACTAATTTAAGCCATTGCTAGATCTCATCCTTTTAGGAAAGTTTGAGGTACGAGAAAACCTTCCAAATAGCACCTTCCAATTAGATAATAGCAGCTTTCTTTGTCAGAAATGTGCTGAAGAAACAAAGGCTGGTATACGGCCTTCGAAGTTAGTATAGAATGAGAAGAAATTATAAATAAGGTGTATTTCGGCAATTATCTTGCAAATATCTTTGTACTAAACTAAAAAGATAAAATAAGTTAACTTCCTCAATATGTAATTATGTACAAAACGTTTAATTTATTTTGATCTCTTTAGAACTATAAAAGAGAAAAACATTCAAGAATATTAAAGTCTTGTAATGTTTGCTAATATAAAAAAGTGTTGTATTATCTTGCGTGGATAGTATCACAACAAATATATATATATGAAATATAAATTCACTAATGAACAAAGGAGATTTTAAAGTTTAAGATGCAGAACTTGTCACTTGCATGGTGTGCCCCCCGTACTCACATACACTCTGCTGTTGCCAGCAGTCGCAGACCGCAGGAGCCCTGTCTAAAAGTTTCTTCTAGAACCAGAGACCAGCAAGTGAAATTATTGCCATCTCAAGGATGGCAAAAGAATTCAAAGCTCAATGTGCACTATTTTTTTCTTTGCTGTGGGACAACAGTGAATGTGTTTATGCCAGCGTGTGCTGATGATACTGAGGGGCTTTAGGTTGGCAAATAGCACTGTTTTCTTAGCTGCAAGAATTCATTGCACAATGTTTTTCATCATTTTTGTTAATGTCATCTTTTTTTGGTCCTTGCTACGAAAAGGAATGCGATTCTGTGGTCATTCGCACTGGGTTGCATTGATTCCCCCTCTGATGGCCAATGTGGAGTGGACAAAGTGTCCGGAACTCACATCGGTGATCGTCCCCTCGTCTTAAGACCCAGCCCGCTCTGTGTGAGCCTCTGGGGCTCCCTCGCTCAGTGAGCACAGTTCCCCGGGGGTTCATGCCAGAGCTCCGGCTGAAGCAAGAAGTCCTCCAGCTGCGTCGTTTGCCGCCTGTGGACGAGTGCGCCCCAGTTTCTGCCCTGGCAGCTCCTGGCCACACCTTCTCAGAGCTCACCTGTGCACTTCTAAATTGAATTGGCCCACGGTGTCCAACCAAGAAGGAGCATCTGCACTCCGAGAAAGATGTGTTCTGTAACTGCCCCAGTGTGACCCCGCAGTGGCTCTCGGTGCTAGATATGCATGACTAAGATTGATGCTGGGCAAAATGTAGATGATCTTTCATTATGTTGTGGGCAGCGTCTTTCTCTGCCTTTGCTATATGCAGTCAGCAGTAAGCCTTTTGCTAAAAGAGTTTTGTTTGACTTCTGAGATCCAAGGCTGATTGTTGTTAAAAAAAAAAAAAAAAAAAAAGTGGCACATTTAAAAAAATGTGTCTGCATATGTGGTGCATCCTTCCATCTCCACAAACCATTTGATTCTTGAAATATTGTTTGACCTCATTGCTGTGTGTGAATATTTCTCCACATGCTTCAGATGCACATTCCTAGTCTCTGCTTCCTAAGGGGGGAACCACCACACATTGGGGGGAAAAAAGACATTTTCCTACACCCACCCACCTTGTTGAAAGGGAGGTAGGTTTGGGGCTTCAGGCCAGGCACTGACTATGAAACATTAGCTGCAGTGTGCAGGACAGCTTTGAGGTCCAGCTGAAGTCAGGAAGCAAAACAAATGTAGATGTCACTTCAAACATAATTTCAACTGTCACCAGATCAACTCTACATTCAAGGAGTGTGGACGCTGCAGTGCAGTTGTGAGGGCAGTTAGCAGCCGCCTCTTCTGCATCCTGTCAACTCTGATTAGTTAGAGTTTAGGCTCAAAAGAGTTGGTGGACTGAGATTGAAATTTGGTTGTGCAAGAGAAAGGAAAGGAGACACTTAGTACCACCAGTTTCAGCAATAAAGAAGGGTCATTCTGTATTCAAAATTGTACTGTAGATAAATCATTCATGAGATTGTAAAAAATGTTTGTCTTGTGACCTTGTGCTTTTGAAGTCAGACAAAACCGTGTAATCAACTTGCACAAAAAGAGGGTACACAGTGAACATATAAACACAGACCTAATCAAACAGGAGCAGATTCCTCATGGTGCTTGTTTATTATATATATTTAATCCTGCTTGACACTTTACCCAAGGGAGATGGTCCCTTTTATCAGTTGAATGTTAGCAGCGTTATTTCAGAGTGTGGTGACTGGTTAGAGAAACTCATGTACTCAACCAGCCACAGTTTCAAACAAAATTTTTATGTGCAAAGGACAGCAACCTTCTTGTATGTTAAACCACCAGTACGCTTTGTACATCTGTGATAACGCCTGTTTTATATTCAAATGAACAAATAAAAGCTTTTATTTTTGTTGCTCTGAAAATAGCAGTTTCTTAATTGGTCCCCTGGAAAGATGTCTGGGACAGCTTTAATCCCGGGAAGGAAGTGACTCCTACAGGGAAATGTATCTGACTCTGTTTACATAATTTGTTGCATTACTTAGTACAGATAATCATACTTTGAAAAATGTTTAAATTTTGATGTGGGCATTTATTGCTAAAAATAATTCCTATGGCAACAAATGTTTTGTGAAATGTTTTTTTTAATTCTTTTAAATATATCTAAATATATTTGTTCACATTTTGCTGCAAGTGTACAGATTATTGGTAATT